AGGGAGTGGACAACCACTCATTGTCCTGTTTCCGCCCCAGGAGCCACTCCAGGCCAGCCCAGGCCCCCAGCACTCAGCGCCCCCTCTGCCCACCCTGTCTGTGCAAGCGCGCCCCTCCCCCACAGGCTCAGCCGTGATTCTCTCTGTGCAGTTCATGCTGTGGCTGGGTCTGGCCGTGATCTTCCTCTGTGCAGCCCACACCATGGCTATGTCTGGGCCTCGGATGCGGCTCACTGGTCATTAGAGCACTGAGTGGGGCAGCCAGCAGTGTTTCTAGAAGCATAAAAATACCCTCAACCTGAGGCCCCTCCACCCCACCCGCCCCAACTCAGGCAGCACTTCCGCAGCCCTGACAGGAAATGGGCTGGAGTCTCAGCCTCCCGCCATCTCGGCAACTTCTTGTTTCCCTGTTGCCCTGTGCCAGCACTGGGGTAGTGCCCCTGGGCTCTACCCCCAAAACCTTCCCAGGGCTCTGTCCCGGCAGTTCAGAGGGGCCAGGATGGTGGACATAATCGCCAAAGTGACCAGGAGGCAGAGTCGAGCCTTGCCGGCACAGGTAGGGGATGCTGGGGTCAAGGGGTGCCCGGTGGGCCTCTACCACAAGCCCTGTTAGGAGCTGGGTGAGCTGGGGCTTAGAGCAGGGAGCCTCTTGGAAGTTGGGGCTCATACTTCCTTTTCTCTTTCCTTCTCGGAGGCCCTGCCCATCCAAGAGGTGGTCAGCTTGGGGCAAGAGTGGCAGGGCTGCCACCTGCTTGTGGACAGGGGAGGGAACTGGAGATAAGGGGTGAACCACTGTAAGGCAGTACCAGGGGGCTGGGCAGCCTGGAGCCTGAGAGCCAGGTCCCTCTTGGCTCCTCCTCTGGCCTGAGGTCGGAAGGCCACTTCTTGTCTCTAGGATGCGACCCAAGAGCCATTGATCCCGTAGTCAGGCCCCTGCTTATGAGCTGCATCTGGGTCTTGTCTGGGCCTCCATGAACAGGAGCAAGGAGGAGGGTAGGGGTGGCAGGCGCCTGTAACTCCTTGAAGGCCAGAGGATGTGGAGGGCGTGACTGCACCTGGCCCCAGGAGCTGGTTAGAACCCAGCTGAGGCTCTGCCAGGAGAGGAGAGCATCTCTATCTCAGCACTGTGCAGGGTCTGCCGAGAGTTCCAGAGTTTGAAGGGGCCTGAAGGACACTGCAGTTCAACACCCACCACAGGGCTATGGCTTCCCTAACAGGGAGTAGACTCTGCTCAGTCACCTCCAGTGAGGGCCCCTCACTACCTCCAGAAGCAGCCTGTGTCTCTGGCAGCCCTAGTCCTCAGAATGCTTCCTTCAGAGGAATGCTGCTGTGCCCCTGCAGCATGATACCCCATCTTCTCTTCCTTGTGACAGCCCTGTCATGCTGGGGACCTAAACTTCTACCTCCGAAATCTCCTCTGTACCTGCTGGGGACATTCCTTCGTGTGAGGACCCCATCAGCCTCACTGGCCTGGGACTCCTCGTGGACCCAGAGCCATGGCCCACAGCCTGCCAAGTAGAAATTCCTGCTCCAAAGAGCCTGTTCCTTATCAGCTCATCCACCCCTGGTGGAGCCTTTCAACTCCTGCCCCAGTGCGTTCAGCTGGGAGGATGGGAGGTGTGTCTGGTTCCTCTGCCTTCCTCTCCCCGCTGCTTCCATCCTGCCCTCCCCAGGAATCTCCTGGTTTCTGTGGCTCCGACCCTCCTCCTCAGAAAGCTCAAGCTCATTCCAGGCTCTTCTGTCATGTCAGGCATGTTTGTTGCTGAAACTGGGCATGGGTTAGACTTGTGTACACAAGCAGTTTGTGGCAGACCTGCTATGTGCTTCAGGGCATTGGCCCAGCTGCTGGGGGGCAAATGGAATCAGCTACATTATCCTTAGTCTTGCTCTCAAGAAAATCCTGCCTTTTGGGGCAGAGGAGGTGGGCAGATGGTTGGACAACTGGCTGCCCACCAAGGCAGAACGCCATTGGGCCTCAACAGAGCAGTGAGCAGAGTGCCAGCAGGTTTGACCTCTCCCTGGAGAGGCTTGTCAGCTGAGCACCGTGAGAGAGCAGGATTTGGGTAGGCAGAGAACCAGAGAAGGGAATTCCAGGCTGAGGGAATGGCTGGAGCAAACGCTTCGAGGTGGGAGGATGCCTTTTCTGTTGGGGGCCGGTGAGAGGCCTGTTGTGGTTGGACTACAGGATGCCACATCAGAGCTATGGTGGGGGTAGAGAAAGGACAAGTGGGGTGGAGGGTCCCCTCTCAGCCACACAGCAGCCTGGAGGAAGGGGAGAGGAGAGAAGAACTGATGGGCTGGGATCCCCAGCTCTCCCTGTCCCCCAGGCGCCTGGGGACTGGCACCCTGTCTAAAACTGTAACATCCTCTTCATTGACAGTGTTTTCATTTCTTGCTTAGCAGTGATCAGCACTGACATGCTGTCCATTTACTCATCACCCCCACCATTTACACACAGGTGCACTTGAGTGCCAGCTCTGCCAGGGAAGGATTTGTGTCCCTTTCTTCCCTGCTGTATTCCCCGTGCCTCAAACAGTGCCTGGCACAGAGCAGGTGAATCTTTGTTGGGTAAACAAATGTTCTTCAAACACAAAATTCCTCCTTTCTCCTCCCGCAGGTGGACGACCCACCGGAGCCCGTGTACGCGAACATAGAGAGGCAGCCCCGGGCCACTTCACCGGGCGCCGCTGCAGCCCCCCTTCCCAGCCCGGTGTGGGAGACGCACACGGACGCGGGCACCGGGCGCCCCTACTACTACAACCCAGACACGGGAGTTACCACCTGGGAGTCGCCCTTTGAGGCTGCCGAGGGTGCCGCCAGCCCAGCCACCTCCCCTGCCTCGGTGGACAGCCACGTGAGCCTTGAGACCGAGTGGGGCCAGTACTGGGATGAGGAGAGCCGCAGGGTGTTCTTCTACAACCCGCTGACGGGCGAGACGGCCTGGGAGGACGAGGCCGAGAACGAGCCCGAGGAGGAGTTGGAGATGCAGCCGGGCCTGAGCCCTGGCAGCCCAGGGGACCCGCGGGTGAGGGGCAGGGCCAGAGTGGGCGGTTCTACGAGCCTCTGACTCCACCTTCTGTTCCCCGCAGCCCCCCACTCCCGAGACGGACTACCCCGAGTCGCTGACCAGTTACCCCGAGGAGGACTATTCTCCCGTGGGCTCTTTCGGTGAGCCCGGCCCTACCTCTCCCTTGACCACACCCCCCGGCTGGTCTTGTCATGTCAGCCAGGACAAGCAGATGCTCTACACCAACCACTTCACTCAGGAGCAGGTAGGGGCAGGGGGCAGATGGACCCGGACAGCGCTGGAGGCCCTGACCATTCCTCTCCCCACAGTGGGTGAGGCTGGAGGACCCCCACGGGAAGCCATACTTCTACAATCCAGAGGACTCCTCTGTTCGATGGGAGCTGCCCCAGGTAACAACCTGGGGAAAGGGGGGTGTTGGGGAGAGATCATATACGACTGTGTCTTTCTCCCCAGGTCCCTGTCCCTGCCCCTCGAAGCATCCATAAATCCAGCCAGGATGGTGACACCCCAGCCCAGGCCAGCCCTCCAGAGGAGAAGGTAGGGGAGGAGCCATTGAGGTCCTGGCAGGAACTTGGTGGGATCTATCTGTCTTCCCCCATAGGTCCCAGCAGAGCTGGATGAGGTTGGGAGCTGGGAGGAAGTCTCTCCTGCCACAGCTGCTGTGAGGGTAGGCATCACCCCCTACCCCCAGCCAGGTGGCTCTTGCGCCTGCTCTCTCTTCTCTCTCTTAGACCAAGACCTTGGACAAGGCAGGGGTGCTCCATCGCACCAAGACGGCAGACAAGGGAAAGCGGCTCCGGTGAGAGCCCATCTACACTCAGGCCGGGGCAGCCTGCCACCCCCACTTCCCCACCCCCACCTAGGAAGAAGCACTGGAGTGCCTCCTGGACTGTGCTGGAGGGTGGCGTCCTGACATTCTTCAAGGACTCAAAGACCTCGGCTGCAGGCGGCCTGGTAAGGCCAGGCCCTCAGGGCAGGGACCATCCGGCTCCCTGTGACCTTCCTCCCTCTCCCACAGAGGCAGCCTTCCAAGTTTTCCACCCCTGAGTACACAGTGGAGCTGAGGGGGGCCACTCTCTCCTGGGCCCCCAAAGACAAATCCAGTAGGAAGAATGTGCTGGAGGTGAGTGGCGGGGTTGGGGAGAAGGAGGGAAGCAGAGATGACCCACTGACTTGTGTCCCTCCAGCTACGGAGCCGAGATGGCTCTGAGTACCTGATCCAGCACGACTCGGAGGCCATCATCAGCACCTGGCATAAGGCCATTGCTCAGGGCATCCAGGAGCTGGTAAGCAGAGCCCAGGGCCTCTAGGGGCAGTGGGCCCCGCCTCTCTGAGGCTATGGGAATCCAGTCCGCAGAGCTGCCCCCAGAGGAGAGCGAGAGCAGCAGAGTGGACTTCGGGTCGAGCGAGCGCTTGGGAAGCTGGCAGGAGAAAGAGGAGGACGCGCGACCGAATGCAGGTGTGCGCAAGGCAGGATGGGGTGGGGGCTCCTCCTGACTCAGTCCTGCCTTTCCCCGCGGCAGCCGCGCCCGCCCTGGGCCCCGTGGGCCTGGAGAGCGACTTGAGCAAGGTCCGGCACAAGCTCCGCAAGTTCCTCCAGAGGCGGCCCACACTGCAGTCGCTGCGGGAGAAGGGCTACATCAAAGGTACCCGAGGCCTGCGGGGGGCGGGGACCCGGGCTGGGCAGGAGCTGATGAGCCTCTGCCCTAGACCAGGTGTTCGGCTGCGCGCTGGCCGCGCTGTGTGAGCGCGAGAGGAGCCGGGTGCCACGCTTCGTGCAGCAGTGCATCCGCGCCGTCGAGGCCCGCGGTACGTGCGCTGCGGGGGTGAGGGCGGCAGGCGAACCCGGGATCAGCGCCTCCCTCTGGCCCAGGGCTGGACATCGACGGGCTGTACCGCATCAGTGGAAACCTGGCCACCATCCAGAAGCTACGCTATAAGGTGGACCACGGTGAGGCCCGTCCCCAACCCCTGCCCCAGGGCCCCTTCCGTCCTCCTCCCTTCCTCCGCCACAGATGAGCGCCTTGACCTGGATGACGGGCGCTGGGAGGACGTCCACGTTATCACCGGAGCCCTGAAGCTCTTCTTTCGGGAGCTGCCCGAGCCCCTCTTCCCCTTCTCGCACTTCCGCCAGTTCATTGCGGCCATCAGTGAGCACCTGGGGCAGGTGGGGCGGATGGGGGACTCCCTCCCTCTAAACCTTCCCTCACCCAGAGTTGCAGGACCAGGCCCGGCGCAGCCGCTGTGTGCGTGACTTGGTGCGCTCGCTGCCCGCTCCCAACCACGACACTCTGCGGATGCTCTTCCAGCACCTCTGCCGGTGAGCCGGGCGGCCCGCGCGGGAAGGGGGAGCGGAGCCCTGAACCCACCCACCCCTGCCACAGGGTGATCGAGCACGGCGAGCAGAACCGCATGTCGGTGCAGAGCGTGGCCATTGTGTTCGGGCCCACGCTGCTGCGGCCCGAGGTGGAAGAGACCAGCATGCCCATGACCATGGTGTTCCAGAACCAGGTGGTGGAGCTCATCCTGCAGCAGTGCGCGGACATCTTCCCGCCGCACTGACTGCTGGCCTGTGACTGGGGCGGCGGCCGCGGTCCTGCCACACAAGCTGGGCGGCGGAGGCCACGCAGCCGGGCCTTCTTCTCTCTGGGACCCTCCGCCAGCGCATAGCCGCAGGCCGGTGTGACTTCTGCACCCTCGGTTCTGAGGGTACGGTGACCCCTAGTGGGCAGTTTGCAAAATGTGATTCCTTCTTCCCAACTCCCCATCCCCCCTTCCCTTCCCGTCACGTCCTGTTTGGGGGTTAATTCGGTTTTTTCTCTGTTGCATCGCGCCTACTGTGCGTGTGCGATAGCGTGTGTGGGGGTGAGAGTTTGTTTTCTGGAATGGTAGGTGCTGGGAGGAGGAGTTTGATGGAGGGCTTCCTGGCTGCTTCTGGCCCTCACCTCGTGGAGGCCTTCACAGAGACCCTGTGGGCCCTGGCCCTGTGCTGGCACTGTGCCAGTCATGAGGCAGCTCTGATCACTTCCCCACTGTGGAAACAGGACTGACCCAGCCTTCAGTGTGGGCTGCTGAAGCTATCCTCCTCAGGCCTCAGGGATGACCTCCTGCCTGAGCCTCTCACAGGCTGGCTGTGGGCCAGTTTCATCTGCTTTCCTGTTGGGGGTCCCGGGCCTCTGCTGTCCTTGACCCACTGGTGTTCTGTGCAAGGCTTCTTCCCATTCACCAAGTGCACACCTTGCATCTGCCGCTCGGCATGCACCAGTTCCACACACCATCCCATTTTACAGACAAGGACGCTGAGGCCTGCAGCAGCAGTGTGACTTGCTCAAGGTCCAGTGAGTGACCTCATTCCCCAGAAAAGGCTCCTCCCACACCAGAGTACAGCCTGGGTAGGGGGAAAATCAGTTCTTTCAGCTACCACCCATCCAACCTTTGGGCCTATGTGAAAAGAAAGGAACTAAGCTGGGTGTGTTCTGTCTGGACCTGGGGAGGCCCCTGAAGGCAAAGAGGGAAACTGTCCCAGCTGTTCTGTCCTAGGGGAGGGGGACATAGCCCTAGCAGGAGCTCCCAGCCCCTCTTGGCACTCTGACACACAAGTACACCCATCTGGGGCCCGCTTTGCCACGAAGAGCTGGGCAGGCCTGCAGGGTGTGGGGAAGGAGGACACAACCTCAAGAAAGGAAGCGTGAACCCCAGGGAACAGCGGGTCCCTTCCCTCCTCAGACACAAGCCACCTCAGCTTGTGGCTCTTGGCCCCCAGCCCCACCAACCCACCTGTTCATTTATTCAACAGACAATGACAGCTGATATTTATTGGACATTTGCACCATGCCAAGCATTCGGCTTGGATTATCCCATTTGTTTCTCACAGCCGGTATTTATTGTCTGCTCCTCTGTGCCAGGTGCTGTGCTCTGGGCAGGGGCACTGCATGGGCTGCCTGCCCTGGTGGAGCTTGTGGTCTGATGGGTGAGGCTGACCCAAGCCCACCCCATTGCCAACAGGGCCAGGGCAAGAGTACACACAGGGGCCTCATACCATATGTCTAAATATTTAAAAGTTATCAATCAAGCTAACAACTGTTAAATAAAATATGTTCTATTCTCCTACTTTGACAAATGTGTCTTGATAATGACCTGGA